CAGGGAAAGGAAAAGTTAAAATCATGCTGAGATATCTTTCATAGAAATGGCAAAAAGCAGGAAGTGCCACGTGTGGGCAGAGAGGAAGCACAGGAACTCTCACAAATGGCAGGTGTCATCGTAGACCAACACAACCACTTTGGAGAGCAGTTTGACTTTCCCCAGTTAAACTGAACATGTGAGCGGCCGGGCGTGGTGGCTCATGCCTGTAATCCCAGCAGTTTGGGAGGCCGAGGCGGGCGGATTGCCTGAGCTCAGGAGTTCAAGACCAGCCAGGGCAACACGGTAAAACCCCGTCTCTACTAAAATACAAAAAATTAGCTGGGCGTGATGGTGTGTGCCTGTAATCCCAGCTACTTGTGAGGCCGAGGCAGGAGAATTGCTTGAACCAGGGAGCAGGAGGTTGCAGTGAGCCGAGATCGCACCACTGCACCCCAGCCTGGGCGACAGAGTCCCCCTCCCCCACCAAAAAAACAACAAGTGAGCATCCTGCAACCTAGCAATGCCATTGTTGAACAAGTTCAAAGATGTTCTTAGCCTTATTAGTCCCAAAAGGAAGAAAAAAATGGAGGATTTGAGAATGTTCTTAGCTTTATTGCTAAGCGGAGAAAGAAAAACAACACATACCAAAAAAAAAAAAAAAAAAAAAAAAAAAAAAAAAAAAAACCTGGGTGGGAAATTAGGGCCATGTGGCATGAAAAGGAAGACCCAGGGGAAGTGTGGCCCATCTAGGGGTGTGGCTACTGCAGTGATCCAGCTGTATCACTGAACTTCCCTGGCATCATAGAGTTATATTGTGCCATTTATGGAAAAACTCTCCCCACTGCTCTTGGCTTTGACAGTAGGAATCAGGTTATATATGGTCTCTCGGTTTGAAGATATTTGTCATTAAAAACCAGAACAAGGGCTCTGAGATAGGGTCCTTTCCTGACCTACTCTGGTAAAGTCTTTATCCTCAGGATGCAAGGATACCACCCTCTTCCTGTGGAAAGTGTCGAATCACATGCAGAGCTCTAAGTCTTTCAGTTACTTTGGAGTGCAGAACCATTTCAGGTAAGGCCAAATATTTTAAACATTAGTATAGGTGTTGACCACACTCCCACGGTTGCTTTTTCAGACATGCTGAGGGGGACTCTACTGTGCGCGGTGCTCGGGCTTCTGCGCGCCCAGCCCTTCCCCTGTCCGCCAGCTTGCAAGTGTGTCTTCCGGGACGCCGCGCAGTGCTCGGGGGGCGACGTGGCGCGCATCTCCGCGCTAGGCCTGCCCACCAACCTCACGCACATCCTGCTCTTCGGAATGGGCCGCGGCGTCCTGCAGAGCCAGAGCTTCAGCGGCATGACCGTCCTGCAGCGCCTCATGATCTCCGACAGCCACATTTCCGCCGTTGCCCCCGGCACCTTCAGTGACCTGATAAAACTGAAAACCCTGAGGCTGTCGCGCAACAAAATCACGCATCTTCCAGGTGCGCTGCTGGATAAGATGGTGCTCCTGGAGCAGTTGTTTTTGGACCACAATGCGCTAAGGGGCATTGACCAAAACATGTTTCAGAAACTGGTTAACCTGCAGGAGCTCGCTCTGAACCAGAATCAGCTCGATTTCCTTCCTGCCAGTCTCTTCACGAATCTGGAGAACCTGAAGTTGTTGGATTTATCGGGAAACAACCTGACCCACCTGCCCAAGGGGTTGCTTGGAGCACAGGCTAAGCTCGAGAGACTTCTGCTCCACTCGAACCGCCTTGTGTCTCTGGATTCGGGGCTGTTGAACAGCCTGGGCGCCCTGACGGAGCTGCAGTTCCACCGAAATCACATCCGTTCCATCGCACCCGGGGCCTTCGACCGGCTCCCAAACCTCAGTTCTTTGACGCTTTCGAGAAACCACCTTGCGTTTCTCCCCTCTGCGCTCTTTCTTCATTCGCACAATCTGACTCTGTTGACTCTGTTCGAGAACCCGCTGGCAGAGCTCCCGGGGGTGCTCTTCGGGGAGATGGGGGGCCTGCAGGAGCTGTGGCTGAACCGCACCCAGCTGCGCACCCTGCCCGCCGCCGCCTTCCGCAACCTGAGCCGCCTGCGGTACTTAGGGGTGACTCTGAGCCCGCGGCTGAGCGCGCTTCCGCAGGGCGCCTTCCAGGGCCTTGGCGAGCTCCAGGTGCTCGCCCTGCACTCCAACGGCCTGACCGCCCTCCCCGACGGCTTGCTGCGCGGCCTCGGCAAGCTGCGCCAGGTGTCCCTGCGCCGCAACAGGCTGCGCGCCCTGCCCCGTGCCCTCTTCCGCAATCTCAGCAGCCTGGAGAGCGTCCAGCTCGACCACAACCAGCTGGAGACCCTGCCTGGCGACGTGTTTGGGGCTCTGCCCCGGCTGACGGAGGTCCTGTTGGGGCACAACTCCTGGCGCTGCGACTGTGGCCTGGGGCCCTTCCTGGGGTGGCTGCGGCAGCACCTAGGCCTCGTGGGCGGGGAAGAGCCCCCACGGTGCGCAGGCCCTGGGGCGCACGCCGGCCTGCCGCTCTGGGCCCTGCCGGGGGGTGACGCGGAGTGCCCGGGCCCCCGGGGCCCGCCTCCCCGCCCCGCTGCGGACAGCTCCTCGGAAGCCCCTGTCCACCCAGCCTTGGCTCCCAACAGCTCAGAACCCTGGGTGTGGGCCCAGCCGGTGACCACGGGCAAAGGTCAAGATCATAGTCCGTTCTGGGGGTTTTATTTTCTGCTTTTAGCTGTTCAGGCCATGATCACCGTGATCATCGTGTTTGCTATGATTAAAATTGGCCAACTCTTTCGAAAATTAATCAGAGAGAGAGCCCTTGGGTAAACCAATGGGAAAATCTTCTAATTACTTAGAACCTGACCAGATGTGGCTCGGAGGGGAATCCAGACCCGCTGCTGTCTTGCTCTCCCTCCCCTCCCCACTCCTCCTCTCTTCTTCCTCTTCTCTCTCACTGCCACGCCTTCCTTTCCCTCCTCCTCCCCCTCTCCGCTCTGTGCTCTTCATTCTCACAGGCCCGCAACCCCTCCTCTCTGTGTCCCCCGCCCGTTCCTGGAAACTGAGCTTGACGTTTGTAAACTGTGGTTGCCTGCCTTCCCCAGCTCCCACGCGGGTGTGCGCTGACACTGCCGGGGGCGCTGGACTGTGTTGGACCCATCCGTGCTCCGCTGTGCCTGGCTTGGCGTCTGGTGGAGAGAGGGGCCTCTTCAGTGTCTACTGAGTAAGGGGACAGCTCCAGGCCGGGGCCTGTCTCCTGCACAGAGTAAGCCGGTAAATGTTTGTGAAATCAATGCGTGGATAAAGGAACACATGCCATCCAAGTGATGATGGCTTTTCCTGGAGGGAAAGGATAGGCTGTTGCTCTATCTAATTTTTTGTTTTTGTTTTTGGACAGTCTAGCTCTGTGGCCCAGGCTGGCGTGCAGTGGGCCGTCTCAGTTCACTGCAGCCTCCGCCTCCCAGGTTCAAGTGATTCTCATGCCTCAGCGTTCTGAGTAGCTGGGATTAGAGGCGTGTGCCACTACACCCGGCTAATTTTTGTACTTTTTAAAGTAGAGACGGGGCTTTGCCATATTGGCCTGGCTGATCTCAAACTCCTGGTCTTGAACTCCTGGCCACAAGTGATCTGCCCGCCTTGGCCTCCCAAAGTGCTGGGATTACAGGCGTAAGCCACTACACCTGGCCCTCTTCATCGAATTTTATTTGAGAAGTAGAGCTCTTGCCATTTTTTCCCTTGCTCCATTTTTCTCACTTTATGTCTCTCTGACCTATGGGCTACTTGGGAGAGCACTGGACTCCATTCATGCATGAGCATTTTCAGGATAAGCGACTTCTGTGAGGCTGAGAGAGGAAGAAAACACGGAGCCTTCCCTCCAGGTGCCCAGTGTAGGTCCAGCGTGTTTCCTGAGCCTCCTGTGAGTTTCCACTTGCTTTACATCCATGCAACATGTCATTTTGAAACTGGATTGATTTGCATTTCCTGGAACTCTGCCACCTCATTTCACAAGCATTTATGGAGCAGTTAACATGTGACTGGTATTCATGAATATAATGATAAGCTTGATTCTAGTTCAGCTGCTGTCACAGTCTCATTTGTTCTTCCAACTGAAAGCCGTAAAACCTTTGTTGCTTTAATTGAATGTCTGTGCTTATGAGAGGCAGTGGTTAAAACAGGGGCTGGCGAGTTGACAACTGTGGGTTCAAATCCCAGCTCTACCACTTACTAACTGCATGGGACTTTGGGTAAGACACCTGCTTACATTCTCTAAGCCTTGGTTTCCTGAACCTTAAAACAGGATAACATAGTACCTGCTTCGTAGAGTTTTTGTGAGAATTAAAGGCAATAAAGCATATAATGACTTAGCCCAGCGGCCTGCAGGCAATACATGTTAATGAATGTTAGCTATTATTACTAAAGGATGAGCAATTATTATTGGCATCATGATTTCTAAAGAAGAGCTTTGAGTTGGTATTTTTCTCTGTGTATAAGGGTAAGTCCGAACTTTCTCAGACTGGAGGTTACATTCACATCAGTCTGTCTTCCCCTGCGGATGGCCTCAGCCCTGGGTGGCCAGACTCTGTGCTCACAATCCAGAGCAATGGATCCTCCAACACCACCAGGTGGATGTGGAGCAGGAG